TGTAAATGATTATGTATTTTCTGTTCAATTCCATCTTTCATTTTTATGCTTAAAAATGTCTTCTTAGTCATATATGCCCGTCTACATTTTCTTCTAGTTCTTTTATTAGATATATCTAGTATTAATTCGTCACCCATTTGATACATGGTAATTTTTTTCATGATGTGGACATGAAGTAAATATTCTGATTTTTAAATGTTTCCATTATAATTGGCTACCATTGTCAATTTTCTTATTGGTTCTGATACTTATTCGGTTTCTTAGTTTTCCAGGTAATAATTTATCTGCAAGTCAGCGTAACTTAATTATTTGTTTTTTAATAGTTCAGTATTACCATTGCCTTTGTTGTTTCATTGAGAACTTCCAGTACAATGTCAGGAGGGGGAAAAAAACAACGGCAATGGCACCAATCCTTCTCTTGTTGTTCATCTTTATATTCCTTAGAACATACGGAATGCGTTCTGACATAGAACTTATTGAAGAGTAATTTGGAATTTTCTGATGAATCAACTGTCTTTAATCTTTACAAGTTTGAAAGGTATACGTTATTGTTTCCATTTCCCAGATGGAGAAATTGAGGTTCAGGAAGGTTACACAAAGTCCCAGGTCTAAGAAAAATGTCTCCCAGATTCCAAAAGATGTTTCTATTATGCTAATAGTGGCCGTTCAAGCATTAGAGGAAAGGTTGCCCGTGGTATCGCTGGTAAATTCTTCTTCCCACTTTCAAATCTAGAATAGTAAAACAGCAAAAATCCCAACAGGCATGAGAGTTATCGCAGTAGATAGGTTAAGCTGCTTCTCTGCTGTGGTCAACGTCAGCTCTGTTGCGAGGCGGGTTCTCCCAACAATAGCCCACACCATTTCCAGGCTTTTCTGGGCGAGGGGCAGGGCGCCCGGCCCCCAAAGCGAGAAGACAGACAGCCCCGGTTCTCCGCAGCCCCAGGTTTGCTCCTCAAGGACGGAGGGGCCTCTCAGCTCCGGCCGCCTCCTTTCCGCCCCCTGCAGGCCGGCCGGAGGAAAGCTCAGGGCCCAGGTCGGCCCAGGGAGCACGGAACCAAAGAGCGCTAGCGCCGGTTCGGCCGCCTTTCCAGAAAGCCCGGGCCGAACGGCCCCGCCGCAGAGACTCAGCGCGGATCGCTGCTCCCTCTCGCCATGGCGCAGGTGCTGATCGTGGGCGCCGGGATGACAGGAAGCTTGTGCGCTGCGCTGCTGAGGAGGCAGACGTCCGGTCCCTTGTACCTTGCTGTGTGGGACAAGGCTGAGGACTCAGGTGGGTTGTCTAAACGCCAAAACCTGGGAAAACAGTAAGACATTTTCCTGTGGATTAATTCAAGGGGGAAGAATGACTACAGCCTGCAGTCCTCATAATCCTCAGTGCACAGCTGACTTGGGTGCTCAGTACATCACCTGCACTCCTCATTATGCCAAAAAACACCAACGGTGAGTTAGTTGCAAGGAGTGGAATCAATCTTTTACATTAAATATACATATTGATTTATTTCAGTTTTTATGATGAACTGTTAGCCTATGGCGTTTTGAGGCCTCTAAGCTCGCCTATTGAAGGAATGGTGATGAAAGAAGGAGACTGTAACTTTGTGGCACCTCAAGGAATTTCTTCAATTATTAAGCATTACTTGAAAGAATCAGGTGGGAGTAAGATTTTCTCTGCCTAAATTTTAATAATGGGGACATGATTTTGCTTTTGGAACAGGTGCAGAAGTCTACTTCAGACATCGTGTGACACAGATCAACCTAAGAGATGACAAATGGGAAGTATCCAAACAAACAGGCTCCCCTGAGCAGTTTGATCTTATTGTTCTCACAATGCCAGTTCCTGAGATTCTGCAGCTTCAAGGTGACATCACCACCTGTGAGTCTGCTTTTGCCATTTACCTGCCTCAGAAGTTTGATGCCTTTTATTTTTTCTTCCACAGTAATTAGTGAATGCCAAAGGCAGCAACTGGAGGCTGTGAGCTACTCCTCTCGATATGCTCTGGGCCTCTTTTATGAAGCTGGTACGAAGATTGATGTCCCTTGGGCTGGGCAGTACATCACCAGTAATCCCTGCATACGCTTCGTCTCCATTGATAATAAGAAGCGCAATATAGGTCAGTACCCCTATTATTTCCCTTAAATACAGAGATGCATCTTTATGATCCTCTTATGCCACAGAGTCATCAGAAATTGGGCCTTCCCTCGTGATTCACACCACTGTCCCATTTGGAGTTACATACTTGGAACACAGCATTGAGGATGTGCAAGAGTTAGTCTTCCAGCAGCTGGAAAACATTTTGCCGGGTTTGCCTCAGCCAATTGCTACCAAATGCCAAAAATGGAGACATTCACAGGTAATCAAAGAATCCAGTGGTCTAAGCACAACCTGGGGTTGAAGGATATTCCTTTGATTTTCAGGTACCAAGTGCTGGTGTGATTCTAGGATGTGCGAAGAGCCCCTGGATGATGGCGATTGGATTTCCCATCTGACTTCCTGGAAATTGGAGCACACAGTCAGGTTTTATTTGATTTTTTTTTTTAAGGATACCAGTCACTTCTACAATCCTTATGACATTTTCTAGGTGAATTTCTCTAATGTGAGCTGCCTCATGCTGGCTGCTGGGGAGATGAAGGAAAGGAATTCGGAGAAAAGTAAAGCATGGAACTATTCCTAAAGGGATGAATGACTAATTCGCCATTTGGGACACCCATGAGTAAACTCAGACCCTCCTATTACTCAAAAGGGAAAGACAAATCAGTTATAACAAGCAATATTAATTGTGCACTTCTGAATGATCTCATTTTATATTTAGAACAACACTCTAAAGAAGACTTCTCCAAAAAGCTCCTACAACTGATAAATACATTCAGCAAAGTTAGAGGATACAAAATTAATGTACACAAATCAGTAGTTCTGCTATACACCAACAGCGACCAAGCTACGAATCAAATAAAACACTCAACCCCTTTCACGATAGCTGCAAAATAAAATAAAATACCTAGGAATATACCTAACCAAGGACATGAAAGACCTCTACAAAGAAAACTACAAAACACTGCTGAAAGAAGTCATAGACAACACAAACAAATGGAAACACATCCCATGCTCATGGATGGATAAAATTAATATTGTGAAAATGACCATACTGCCAAAAGCAATCTACAATTTCAATGCAATTCCCTTTAAAATACCATCATTCTTCACAGAACTAGAAAAAAATCCTAAAATTCATATGGAACCAAAAAAAAAAAAAAAAAAAAAAAAGAAAAACCCTGCATAGCCAAAGCAAGACTAAGCAAAAGAACAAATCTGGAGGCATCACATTGCCTGACTTCAAACTATACTATAAGGCCATAGTCACCAAAACATCATGATACTGGTATAAAAATTGGCACATAGACCAATGGAACAGAAAAGCGAACCCAGAAATAAACCTAAATACTCACAGCCAACTGATCTTCGACAAAGCAAACAAAAACAAAGTAGGGAAAGGACACCCTATTCAACAAATGGTGCTGGGCTAATTGGCAAGCCACATGTAGAAGAATAAAACTGGATCCTCATCTCTCACCTTGTACAAAAATCTACTCAAGAAGGATCAAAGACTTAAACAGAAGACCTGAAGCCATAAAAATTCTAGAAGATAACATTGGAAAAACCCTTCTAGACATAGGCTTAGGCAAAGACTTCATGACCAAGAATGCAAAAGCAATCGCAACAAAAACAAAGATAAATAGATGGAACTCAATTAAACTGGTAAGTTTGTGCACAGCAAAAGAAACAATCAGCAGAGTAAACAAACAACCACAGAATGGGAGAAAATTTTCACAATCTGTACATCCAACCAAGGCCTAATATCCAGAATCTACAAGGAATTCAAACAAATTAGCAAGAATAAAACAAACAATCCCATCAAAAAGTGGGCTAAGGACATGAATAGACAATTCTTGAAAGAAGATATACAAATGGGCAACCAACATATGAAGAAATGCACAACTGAAAAATGCACAACATCACTAATGATCAGGGAAATGCACATCAAAACCACAATGTGATACCACCTTACTCCTACAAGAATGGCCATAATCAAAAAATCAAAAAATAATAGATGTTGGTGGGGATGTGGTGAAAAGAGAACACTTTTACACCTCTGGTAGAAATGTAAACTAGTACAACCGCTATGAAAACAGTATAGAGATTCCATAAAGAACTAAAAATAGAACTACCATTTGATCTAGCAATACCACTACTGGTATCTACCCAGAGGAAAATAAGTCATTATATGAAAAAGATACTTCCACATGCATGTTTATAGCAGCACAATTCACAATTGCAAACATATGGAACCAGCCCAAATGTCCATCAATCAACAAGTGGATAAAATACATTGTGGTATATATATACTGTGGAATACTACTCAGCCATAAAAAGGAATGAAATAATGATATTCACTGCAACCTGGATGGAATTGGAGACCATTATTCTAAGTGAAGTAACTAAGGGAATGGAAAACCAAACGTCATATGTTCTCACTCATAAGTGGGAACTAAGCTATGAGGATGCAAAGTCATAAGAATGATACAATGGACTTTGGGGACTTGGGAGAAAGGGTGGGAGGTGGGTGAGGGATAAAAGGCTACACATTGGGTACAGTGTATACTGCTTGGGTATGAGTGCACCAAAATCTCAGAAATCACCACTATAGAGCTTATTCATATAATAAAACACCACCTGTTTCCCAAAAACCTATTTAAATTAAAAGAAGAAGAAGAAGAAGAAGACATTGCCATTATTCTCCTTGGACAGATGAGAATGCCTAGGCTCAGAAAGTTTAAATCATCTGCCTAAAGTAACCTAGTTAGCAAATAGCTGAGCTGAGACTTGAACTCAGGTCATTCTGACTCCAGAATGTGTGGCCTTAACAATACCCCCCTATTTCCCAATCAGTGCAATTAAGGCAGGTTCAGATTTTGAGGACCCTGAAGTAAAACAATTTTGGGTTGGGCTTGGGAGCAGTGGCAACCCTCTTCAAGAAAAAGAAAAAAAAATGAAAACAAAGCAAACACAGAGTTTTAGAAGGGGTCCCTGCAAATGAGAGGGGCTGAAGCTACAGCCTCATTATCTTCACAGTAAATCTACTTTTGATTGTGATGGTGCTGTTATTGACAACAATGTTAATATGAAGAATAAAAATTATTCTTCAAATCCAAATATATGAAATTTCATTGGCTTAGGACTTTAAGATATTTTTTAGGTAACAAAATTGTTCTAGACACTCAGAGATCCCACATGCCCCCTTTCCAGACACCATATAATTTCTCTGAGTCAGAATCACATCCTACCTGCTCAAATTCTCGTCATGAATTTCACTTCCCCTTGCCTCAAATTCTCTTCAGTTTTCCTTGAATATCTATTGGGTTTACCTCTCTTTCAACATCTTTATTATTATCATTATTATTACTATTATTATTACACTTACTACTCACAATGTGTGCTAGACCACATATTGCCCTAAGCTGTTTTCTCACCTATGAAGAAACCTAGTATCATTTCCATTTTTCAGATGAGAAAACTGAGGCCCTAAGAGAGGAAATAGTTTGTCTCTGAAATTTACACTCTTAACCACTTCAACATAGTGCCTCAAATAGCCTGGGTAAATCAGACATTAACACAAGCAGACTCCATAGAGGCGAGAATGAAGTATAACAATCATAATGTCTTGATCAAGTACCAAATACAAGGCTAGATGTCCCGCGAGTCACATACTTTGACCAGAATCCCCTTCTGGCACCTCTGAATAGTGCAAGAACAGAAATGTGTTTTCAGTCAAATCAGCAATTCTGAGACACGGGAGACCTTGAAAATGTGTGATTCTGTGATGTAAAGTACAGTATATTTTTCTCTGGGTTACAAATTTTGAAATCCAAAGAGTAAGCTTGGTAGTGCCTAAATTTACACACTTATCATAGGTATTATACTTCTTTAGTCATTATCATGAATTATCTGTGCCAGAAAGATATACTACCCCTGAAAACTAGTAGCCAATCAGAAATAGTGTCTCAGGAACCTAGGTGAGGGGTAAAATTATGAGTCACACTGGCATGGCCATCTTCCTGGGGCTGAAGCACCACAGAGGGTGCCGATCTGAGTCCTGTTCCTTGAACTTGAATGTGTGAAAGAACCTCAAATTTCACTTATTTAAACCTTTTTATTTATAAATAAAGGCCATGAGACCTTGAGATGCCAAAGTTCACAGAGCTAATGAACATTGTTCCTTCAGCAGAATTAATGAACAGATTATGAGGTGAGTTTAGAGGACTTCCCACTGCACATTCTGCTCTCATTGTTAAAGACACACTGTTAGGTGCGACACTGGTAAACCTACATTAAAAAAAAATTCCTGTCTATGGCATAGATAGATATACAAGGCGTTTGCTAGTCTAGACTCTGCCTACCTAGCCACCATCACTTCCCACAATTCCCCAGCATGAATCCTGCCCAGAAGGTACTCACTATACCCTCTCCTGCCTCCGCCTCTGTGTAGGTTTTCTCCAGCCGGTTTGCCTTTCTCCTTATTCTTCACCCTATGAACTCCTACTCATTTGTCAAAACTCAGAAGTGTCACCTTCCCAGTGAAGCTTCCCATGTGAAGACCTCATTTCCCACTCCTCCATCTAAAAGATTACATTGATTCTCTTCTGCTCTCTCAACACACAGTTCTTTGGGCTTTTGGCACTTATCACATTGTAGTTTGGTTTTTGGTTTGATTTTGTTCCCTACATTAAATTCTGAGCTGCTGAAAGTCATGGTCACTGTGTTGTTCATTCTTTTTAATTATCTAATATGTGGGCACTAGGGGTATTGAAGTAAATCATAACAATAATAATTAACATTTAATCTCTACAATAATCCTAAAGGGAGGGTGTGGTAGAAGTGGACATGACCAGTGCTTACCAAGATTTCTGGTTCTCTTCTTGAAGCTAGGGGTGGCCACATGACTTGCTTTGATGGATGAAATTTAAGCAGAAGTGACATGTGTCACTTCCATGTATAATCATCTAATAAGAGGTACTCTTTCCCCTTGCAATGGTGGATCCTAAAGCCTTGTATTGGGCAGGCATCATTATAAGGTAGTGAAGGCTCAGTGACCCCCTGCTGACCCATGTTGGACACAGCATGGATGAAAAATAAATATTTGTTGTTTGAAATCACTGATAACTGGTGTTTGTTACTGCAGCATAACTAAGCCTCTCCTGACTAGTGTGGTGGGGGGCAGAGGGTGTCTAATATTATCCTCTTTTTATAAATGAATTGAGGTCACCCAGGTGGTAGGTGGAAGAGGGAGGATTCAAACTCAGCAGATGTTAAAGCTTGATGTTAAAGTTTGATATTAAAGCTTATCTTCCAGATCTCTATGGAATACAGAAAGAGGAATGAAACCAATCTTCTTCCATACTGACCATTTTAATTATTACTTCCTTTCCTGTTTCCAGCCATTATCAGAAATTGGTAGAGCAGCTATTCCTTCAGAGAATATCTAAGCAAATTCCATCCTTCTTCTCAAGTCTGTTAATATCTCCATCCCCTAATTCTACTTTGGGTGTGTTGGGTTTTGCTCACAGCAACTCTGGAAGGTTTGGGCACATATAGTATTTGTCTTTTGCTGAAAGCAATAAAGAACATGTCAGCACATGTTCATTTTCTAGTTAGATTTTTAAAAGTCATTTCAAGAGTTCCTTTTTAGTTTCTGCTAAGCAAACATAACCTTCCATTAAATAGCAAACACAAATGTTTGTGTGGTTTGCTTTCCTTAAAGAAATTATTATTTTAAAAAAAGTCAACTCTCTTTGCCAGTGGTATCAATGAGTTGGTAAAGCACTGAAATTAGGGAGGATGAGGAGAATACAAATTCAAGGCTAAAGAAAATATTATTGTTTGGCTAATTCAGCCCAAGAACCCTTCCAACCATGAAGGCTTAATACAGATGCTGTTCGTGAAGTCAGACTAGTACTAGGTAGTGTTTAAGAGCAGGGTTTCAAAGTCAAATGAGTTCACATTCAAATTCTGCCCTTTATTTGTTCTTTGATGTGGTCAATTTAGCTAGCCACTCAGAACCTTAGTTTTATCATCTGCAAGATGGGTAAATTACAGCTACCTTTGTACAATTGCTATAAGGATTCCATACTTGCATTAATTCAAATAGATAAAGCCCTTGACACTATTGTCTACTATCTGATAAACATTTGATGAAGAATAGTATTAAGTTTGCCATAAATAACACCTGTCCATCTGCATAGCTTAGGTTAAAAGAAAATCAGAATACTGCCACAGGGAAGTGGCTGCAGGACTCAGAGAAACCAGCTCAAGTTTGCTTATCTTCATGTTTCCTGTTCTTTGAGGCAATTTCTTGGTCAGGAAATTATGAGGGGGATTGGTCACAGGCAGAGATTGTGTTCTCTTGGGAGCCCAGGAGTAGGGTACTGTTAGAATTTCATACACATTCTCTAGGCCCAAACCAAATTCTTTTTTTCCTTAAAAGTCCATCTTTGGCCGGGTGCTGTGGCTCATGCTTGTAATCCCAGCACTTTGGGAGGCCGAGGCGGGCGGATCACGAGGTCAAGAAATCGAGACCATCCTGGCCAACATGGTGAAACCCCGTCTCTACTAAAACTGCAAAAATTAGCTGGGCGTGGTGGCGCTTACCTGTAGTCCTAGAGTTGGGAGGCTGAGGCAGGAGAGTTGCTTGAACCCGGGAGGTAAAGGTTGCAGTGAGCCACGATCACGCCACTGCACTCCAGCCTGGTGACAGAGCGAGACTTGGTCTCAAAGAACAACAACAACAAAAAAAGTCTATCTTTAATTTCTGTTGAATCCTATTTAAGTTTTATGCCCATATTTTGAATCCTCCCATATACTTGGAAAAAATTTGCATGTTCTACACACAACTCAGTACCTGGCTTTTCACTTTAGAACGCAGCCAGTTGGTAACTATGCGTGAGAGTGCAGTGATCCGCCTCACTCAATTTACAAGTGTGGAAAATGTGTGCAGATTGGCCAAAATTCATTCACCTGATTCCCAGAGATAGACATTTAAACCGTTTCCAAGTAGAACTTTCATGCATAGCCTTTGCGCCCATAAGCACACATAATGTCCACTTAAATTGAGAAAATGTGTGTTAGCACTGAAAGTTACCTGGCATGGTGATGATAACCCATTTCTTTTTGTTTGAAGTACCCATGTCTCTGGCTCCAATTAAAATCAATGCCCTGTAGAGATTGATGTGATAGTTTCTGCCAAGTTGGAGATTGGGATTGCATTCCTCACTCAGATAGGAGTGAGAATCTTTGGAAACTCCTCCCTCTTTTGTCTTTAAGACTTCACTTTGCTAAATGGACATAAGTTGAGACCGGCAGACATGATTCCCAACCAACTGGTCTTAGCCAACTCCTGTGTGCTTTTCTAAACCAGTGTCTTTGTTGGTGATCATTTAAATAATGATAAGTAGAAAGTAACCAGTGTGTGATAGCATTTGCTACTGTTCCCACAGTATTTAGAATTACAGAATGATTTAAGTCTCCACACAAAGTGAATGTGAGGGAAATCCAGGGCATCCGGAATGCTCTTTAGCTTCAGGGATTTGAGCTCGCCAGTAACAGAGCATTAAAGACTGCACTTTGTTGCCCCACATTTTCACAATCACAGCAGCAGAGCACCCTAGGTCTCTGGTGAAGGAATGACCCTGTCTTTTCCAATACCCAGACATCAGAAGAGTGGATGTAGTTCCTAAAACTCCTAAGGTAAGAGTTCCTCTGCAGAAAATAATCAAACAGTTCCTACTATGACCTGATGGCAGCTTTTAGGCCTGGGGTTTATTCCCAACTACTGCCTTATCTCATCCTGTGGCTGCAACTTATTACTTTTCTCATTATTTCAGTTTCTCTGTTGGTAAAAGAGAAGAAGGAATGTTTGTTACCATCAAATAATGATTGCACTTTGCATGGAGATCTCCCAGTGATGGGAGCAGCCATGATTAGACAGTTTATATGCATTGTCTCACATATTTCCCACAACAGTCCTAGGGGGAAGGTAATATTAATCCTCTTTTTATAGTCTTGGAAAACTAAAGCTAAGAGAAATTAACTAATCTGCCCACATGTATCAGAGCAAGTGAGTTGTGGAGTTAGGGTTCAAAACGGACTCCAAAGACTTCTCTGTCCACAAGTCAAATTAGATTTTATTTAATAGGATCCAGAATACATAATTCTGAACATTTATCTTTAGTGCCCAAAGTCCTTGAGAAATATATGACTAAAAGAATCTCTTACAGGAATTTGCACCAATGTCACCGTCAGTCACAATATTTATAAAGTACCCTTTATGCCCTGTATAATTGCAGTAACATTTTGCCCTCTAACCCCCCTTTCAGCTTCTCAAAACTCTATCCTTATCTATTGCATTTTATTCTCCCAGAAATACTGTGATTTCTCAGAGACGAGGAAACTGGCACCCACAGAGGTCAAAGGACTTGCTAGTCAATTATAGAGTTTCCTGAACTTTATCCAGTAAAATTTCTTGTGGGGGAAAGGGTGTGTGTTTATGCACATGTCATTCAATTAATTTCAATGGATTTTTTTTTAAGTAAAGGAAAAAGCATTACAACAAACCACACAGTACAGATTTGCTTCTAATGTTAATGCGCTTCCCCTTTCTTCTTCCAATTCCACCCTCCCAAAGTCATTTATAGTCATGGATTGGTGTATAATGTTCCACTCCAGACTGTGAAAGTCCATGAATTGAAGATAATATCGTAGACTGAGTCCTGAAGTCCAAGGAGTTAGGAAGTGTGATTTTTTACTTTTAGCACAGGAATCCACCTGAGATTTTCTCACTGGCCCTAGAGTCTATTTCTCTTCCCCTGTTTACCCCATTACTGAATCTCCTTTCCTAGCTATAGGTCTCCCAGCCTGACCATTTAGAAACTAGGCTCTAGGGATTCATCGGCACTGACTGAGTTTGGTTTGTTCCCAGTTGTCATTCACTTAACATACTATCTGCTCATCTCAGTGCCTAAAACATTGTGAGCCAAACCCACTCTATCACCCTAGCCAGCTGCCCATCAACCTCCTCTGAGGGTATTTTGTGGTCTCTAAGGATGCCTTTATAAGAACTTTAAATTGGGAGTAAAGCCAATATAGTGTGCACGCTATATTGTCCTGATATGAATCTGGCAGAGTTCTCCCATTAATCCCTTCCTACCATTCTCCTGACATGGTAAGAGTCTCTCTTGGTCTCTGTCCTAAAATTGTTTTACAATCATTTAACTTACACTCACATCACATCAATTTTGACATCGTAATGTGATTTGCATTGATTTGAGGCTGCCATCAGGATGAGCTCATAACTATGTCAAAACCTCCGTTGAGTAAATAAAGAACTGATTTTGAACGTGGGGAATGATGGAGGATGGAAAAATCACAGAAAGAGACCAGAAACAATACAAGCTCAGTAGGGAAATTTTAGACATCAAACATTTTTTTTTTTTTGGCACAACACACCAAAGGTCACTAGTCTCCCACATCAAATACACAGACCATTTTTTTAAACAAATCCATTTTAGTCTGAGTCTTGAAACAAGCCTAAAATATGTGATCTTGCAAAGATTTTAGGATAATTTTAATTTTGTTGTTTTTAAAAAACGAAGGAGGAACTATTCGAGATGTCAGAGGAGTGAGGGAGGGTGAATGGCCCTTCAACCCATCCAGAATGGTTGACGTTTGAATAACTGATCATGAAGAGCAAAATTCCAGAATCATATTCATTTTCGGGACTAAGATGCCACCAGAGGGGCAAAGCAGGCTCCAAAATGTGGCTTTGTGCCTGTTTTTAAAAAGCAAGCAGCCTCTTTCGTACTCAATTAAGGCTAAGTGTAGCACCCTACACTCTGCCCAAGATACAGCCTCCATGTTTATCTTGGCAACAATTCAAATGGAGGTTTGTGAGGGAGGGTTTGGCCGAAGGTGGGCGGACCCCGCATGAAAAAGTTCCTTCGCCCATATCCTCCTGTCTGAAGAAGGCGGATGGAGACGGAAGGTTTTCAGGCCGAGTTCCCGCCGACCTTAACTGGAATAACTTGCTCTCTTTCACATCTGCAGCTGTGTCCTCCTCAGGGAGTTGTCCGACTAAATGTGATTTTAAACATCTGTCAGCTACATCAGAGCTCCAAATTTAGCACTCGGAACATTATGTGGATTTGTGATGCTCGCTGGAGAACACTGGAACCGTAAACCGAGCTCACATGAGACAGGCGGGTGGTACGCGGGTTGGTAATTTCATCTATGACACATTGAATTTGGCTGCACATTTATGAATGTTATGTAAAGGGAAAGAGTGACCATTTCCTTGCAAATAGCTTTCTGAGTTGCCACAAGATCAATATCGAGAAGGGAAAGCCTTTACACTAGGAACGCTTATTGTATTCCTATCCAATCATTTGCCTGGAATTTAAAAATATTCCCCACGGGCTGGTTTTGTCTGAATTCCCTGAAACTTATTCTCCTCCCTGAGCTGCCTTTCTACTCCAGCTACAACTGTGCTCCAGTGTACCCATCCTAGAGGAAGATGAGTTCTGCGTAATTCTTGATTCCTGTTTGCCACCTTTGAAGATGTCCAGGGGCATGTGAGAATCCTCACAGGGCTGCTTTCCCTCCACTGGGTTGGCATTTCTGAAGAGATGTGCTGCCCTAGGGGGAAACTGTGAGACCAGTCCTTCCACGCAAAAACTCTCTGCTGAAGCAAATCCCTGGATGATTGGCTAGGAATTCTTAGTACACATGAAGGTTTGTAACCAATTCTATCAATTCCCAAAATCATGGTGCCCTTGAAGACAGACATGGAGAGACATAGCCCTGCAATTCAGCCTTTGTTCCTGATAAATGATTTATCGTAATATCACAGCAGACGAAAACTTGTGCATTTGCTTTACTTAGGTTGATTGGGTTAGTACAAATGCTCACAGCCTCCAACGTCTAGTTGTTCATTAAGCCTTTTCCACAGATAGAGTTAGTTTACACACCCCATATCACCCCTCTACCCCTACTCCTCCTCCCTTGCTCCCAAGGCAGCCTGTGTGTGCCTCTACTCTGATGTTAATGTGTGGTGTTATTAGGGAATGTCTTCAAATGCCTCTGTGATCTCTAAGGAGGCAGACATGCTGTTTGATTTGTCCTGTATTCCCGGGATTAAGACAGGCCCATAGACTGTGGTCAACTAACATGTTAAAGATAGTGAATAAATGCATGAGTGACTGCCACTAGTTTGAAATGTTTAAGAATATACCAACTAGAAGCAATGAAAGGTGGTTCCAGGAGCACAGTTGATGGCAAGAGGAGAATTCTTACAAATGTATCATGAATAAACCACGGCTGGATCATGCAGACATGTTTGTATGCAGAGAACTGACTCAACACAGGTCTTCCTTGCTGTTGGAGAAAGGGTAGGCCCATCCGAGGTACCAAACACCAGGCAAGGACATCCATAAGCCAAGACACAAGGAAAACAGTACTGTCTATATGGGGTCACTTGACGGGGGTTAAGCAGGAAGAGGCTTGTGCCTCAAAATGTCTTATTTCTGGCATCTGAAATGAGAGTGTTTTATATTTATTCTCGGAAGGCATGATGTTTCTTCCCTCTATTCATCCCACTTCTGTGATGACACACTTACCTTGAGAGTCCACATAGGGAATAGTTAAGACCATAGACTGTAAAATCAGACAAGATCAGGGTTCAAATCCCAGTCCACAATTCATTAAGAGGTACTATCTTGAGAAGGTTACTGGATCTCTATGTTAGCTCGTTAGGTGATTGAAGGTATTAAATACCCGGTGTGTAAATATCTGATACATCACAAATGTTCCATGTCATTAATATTATTATTCTTATAATTAGTTTGGACTCTTGCTTGCAAGTGACAAAAATGAAACAAAGCTGGCTTAAGCAAAAAATACAGGTGTGTCTCACAGAAATCAAGAGCAGGAATATACCTGGGCCTCAGGGAAGTTCTGTCACCTCTGCCCTTCTCTGCACATCTGCTTCATTCTCCTCTCTCAGCTTCTTCTCTTGTTAGGTCCACAGCATTGTTGGAGAAAACCCACTTCTCCACTCCTAAGCTGACATGTTGCAGGTTCAGCTACCCAAAAAGAAACCAACACAAGTCCTTTTCCTGGCCTTAATTTCATAGTTTGGGGAGAAAGACTCTGACTCATCTTGCATCTAGTGCTACTCCTGTTTATTCAGTGTGGCAGGAGTTAGTCATAGGTAGAGGCAGGGTCACAGTTACACCATGGCCCTGGGGGCTCGCTTCATTGCCAGGAGGCAGGAAGAGAGGGAGGGCAGCTGGATATGCTGGGGAGAAATCAAGAAATGGACAGATGCTGCAAAAGCTGCCTTCAAACTACTATGAGAGTGAGAATGGGACATTAAAAAATGTGAAGATGTGCAAAATGTTCTTCTTTATGAAAAAGTCCCACATATTGCATATATATTATGATCATAACTAAACTCACTTTTAAAGGTAAGGATTTATAGAGGACACAAAGAAATTGTTTTTATGCTATGGTGGTGAATTTTTAATGCCCTTTGATTTAATAACAAAACTTTGTTTAATGTGGAAAGCTCCTACAAAGATTAATAACCCTTGAGCCTTTGCCACCTAACACCTTAGCAAGGATTAGTTGACAACTGGCTGAGGTCCACGCCCCAGGGGGACAAACCCAGGCCAGGAGGAGGGGAGGGAGGGGGGCAGGAAAATGCCAAGGGCTCTGGGGCCAAGCTTCTCGTTCTTCACAGTGTGTGGATACTAAGACCCTGTCTTCCTGGAAAGGCAGAAACCTGGCTTGGAATTCAGAAGACTCCATTTTCACAGAATCTCAGTAAATTCCAGGCCAGAGACAGGGCAGCTACTAGAAAACTCCTTTGGTAATAAAAAGGCATTGGGAACATTGTGAAAGGGCACCACATGGTTCTCAGGGCAAGACCAGTGCCACCTTCCAAAGGCCCTACAGACGTCCTATAGAAATGTTTCTATAGAAACAAATAATCCCACACCCACCCCAGCAGCCTCTGTGTCCATCTGGCACCCCTGTCCCCAGTTGCCACCCCTGGATGCAATAAGAATAACCCAGGAAAAGTCTTTCCATTTAATCTTTGGCACACTGCATCTTCCAGCCTGAATGTCAATGTGCTGCTGCTTCTAATGTTTCCCTCAGGGATTGGGTAGGACAGGTGGTCACTGTCATGTTAAAACCAAAGACTTATGAAGCAACTTTGTGAGCATTGTGAGAGCTTAACTCCTACCCCAGAGACAGACCCCTGAGACTCTTGCCTGGACAGTGACCGAGGCTCTGAAATACAGTGGGTAAATCACATCCACAACCCGCTCTACAAAGTAGACCCAGTGTTTTTGAAATTGCTCAAGTTCACTGCCCTGAGACATGCCCAAATGTTCCCTTAAACACTGCTTTTATCTTAGCAAGCTCCAGAAAAATTCACTTCAGCCTAAGGGCTTTGAGTGAGTGTTCAAGGCCCAAAAGCCTGAGTTCTGGTGTCAGAGCCCATTCCCTTCTGCTCCCATGACTATTGCCTTAATTGAAAACCTTAATATCACCAACTTGTGCAACTCAGCAGTGTTTATCCAGAGCCCAGGCCTCTATGTCCTATAGAGTACAGACTTAGAAAGTTATCTCTACAATACATGTATTAAATAGCCATACATTCACTAAGGTAGTCAATTAATTGGGCACCTACTATGTGCCCGGTAGTGTGATAGGAGCTGTGTATAGAATGTGAATAAGCTTCAGCCCTGCTCAAGGTACCTCCAGTCCAGTAAGGGAAATGACAGTGCTGGCTGATTGATGTTCACAGGACCAAGGACAGGGTGATTAGCACCCATGAGAGAAACTTAACCGGATCTCCAGGAGTCACACAGAGAATGTTTTCTGCAGCAGAGGATAGTACTGCAGAGTCCTAAAGAAAGTTATAGACTTGGGCAGGTAAAGATGAGGAAGAAAATCGAAGCCCCTAGCCCCTCTGGCCACAGCCTCTGCCCACCCACCTCGTGAGGTCTGGCCATGATCTGAGTTCATGAAAACTGCACAGTGTACTTGTCTGTGTGGGAGTTGTATGGGGGTAAGGGATTGGACACCTAAAAATGAAAATAAAGGCTTTCCCTCTTCCACAACTTGTTATAAAATCTGACTTTCTGATTGACGGCTTAGAGAACCACCAGCGTTTTTTGTCAGAACAAGTGAGGTCAATCTAAATAGTTTATCAAATGCATACAGTACCTACTGTGCACCGGGTTGTGGGGGATGGCACATAAATTGGATATGACGAGATAGAGGGAGAAGAGACAAGAGAGATGGAAAAGCGTCCTGGGGTGGAGTAAAGAAGGAAGGAAAAAGGTCCAGAGCAGGTTAGGTGACCCACCAGCAGTTTGCTAGTGTACCTGCTGATTTTTATCTGTGGACCAGCAACTTTATCTCTTCCCAGACCAAGTAGGAATGGCTACTTGGAACGAGAAGAAATATCAGCAGAGCATCATAAGGCTTTCTGGTCTGTTGTCTCTGACATGCTCCAAATGTGGGATAAATACACTGTGGTGTGGTGCACCATTGGAAGAGGCTTTGTAGGCCAGGGAAAAGCTTAGCTGACCCATTTAGATGTCTCCTGGACCTGGGCCTCAGATTCAACAAAGCATAGGTGAAATGTGGGGCAAAGGAATCTTCAAAGGGGTCTCAGAGGTTTCAGTTCCATGAACATCTTCTCTAATGCACATAGTTAAGTCACAAGAAGGTATTAAATACTAAAATGTGTCATTCCAGCTTTGTGTGTTTCCACAGATACGTGTGTGTATGCACGTGGTAGTGTTGGCCATGTGTGACTTTTGGTGAATTGCAGACTTTTGTCCATTTTTACCTGGTGCAAAACTAAAGAGAAGAGATGCCAACAAACTCCTTATAACAGCTACCCAATCCATTCCATGCTCTTTGGAAGCCCGTTTTTATAGAAATTTAGAGCTGTGGGGCCATAGAGATTAAATGAGAACCTGTTTATTAGTATGCTTAGCATGTGCTGGGTGCATTAATCAATGATAAAAGAGCTCTTTCAAATTCCTCATTTTACAGATAAAGAAATAAGTCATTTAGGTAAATTGTTCAAAGTCACATGCTGCTCATTCTCTCACATATAAATTTTATGTACACATTCATGCACATCTTACTGAGCACCTTCCTGGTGCCAGGCATTGTGTGCAGGATGCTGGCAAACCCAAGTACTAGAAGGCAGTTATCTGGACTTCTAGTGCAGTGCTCTTCTTTTATATGCTGGAATTTACATTTAAGATTTTTTAAGTTAGAGGCATCATTCTGCCCGTCATCTTTATTAGGGGCTGAGCAGTCATGGAGGAGTGATCTCATTTCTTCATCATTATCTCTGTATTCCCTCTGAATATGCAAGCATTTTATTCAGTGGCAAAATGTGGAGAAAATATTTTGATCCCAAAAGATAAAATTATTATGAATTTTAGGTTTGTAGCTTTTAAAACAATCAAGGTGGGTAGCATGAAACACATTTAACAGTTTCAAGTGCAGTTTGCCATATTATTTCATTCGATTATTGTGTATTTTGTTATGTTAAATACACAATGTTAAAGAGTCTAGCCAGTTAACAAATTTACATGCCTCTTTCACGAATTATATTTCTAGGATGACATCTCAAGCTATTGAAGTTTGAGTTAATGAAGTTATCTGTGGATCCTTGCCAGGCAATTCTAAATCAGAGGACATGAATGAGGGCGGAATCCGGCCTTTGGTTATATTTGGTTTGGCTTGCAGAGTGTTGGTCCACACAAAGTTTTTAAAATTTTTTAGTTAATTTGCAACACTTAAAAATCAGGAAATAAAAATAGAGACTCTGACTTCTAAAAAATATCAGAAGTTCTTGGAATACTGAGCCACATTCTCACTCACTGATGGTCTGAATTGTTGAGGGCTGTGCACAGGGTGGCCTTGGTAGACATGGTAAATGCTCCCCACAGTCCACCTCACACCCTCTTCTCTATACCTGTCTGCTTCATTCATTTCATTCATTTACCTGCCAGGCCCTGTTGGCATTTGAGTTCATAGCCTTTGCTTCATATCAGGGGTCAAAATCTTTATAAAGCCACATGGAGACTTCCAAAGAATTTTCTCAGGGTGTTAAGTGCAAAATGATTCTTGATGATCAATAGGATTAGAGTGAAATATGCATTCATTTGCTCAATGTATATTATTGTCTGCTGTGTTCTAGACATGTGCTAATAATGGAGGAAACTGAGATAAATAAGGCTCAGTCCCTACAGAAGCCTATAGTCTATTGAGGGAGAGAAACAAAGTGATTAGAACACAGTTTATCCAAATGCTATGATGAGTCACGGTAGCACAAAGGTGGGGACAACAAAGACCAGCTCTAATTGGGGAATTTAAGGAACTTTAATAGCGCAAACAACAGCTGAACTGAATGTTTAGGGTTCAACTGGAAAAACAGAAAACACTCCAAGTTAGTAAAATGGGCAGTTTCATGCCATGGATTGGTAACCCAGGGATGATGGTTTTAAAACATGACCCCAGAAATTTTGACACTCCTTCCATTCACAGGCATGATTTGTGTTTCCACCACCCATTTGAATCTGAGTGGACTTGGGACTATCGCAACTTACAGAATAGTGGGAAGTGATGCTGAATGACTTCAGAAGCTAGTACATAAAAGAGAGCTTCAGCTTGTTTGCTGAATGGCACACACACATTTGGGGCCCTGAACCACCATGAAAGCAGACTGACCACTCTGAGGCTGTCACACTGTAAGGAATCAAGCCACGTGTCAAGCTGTGTGTGGATGCTCTAGCCAGCAGTCTTAGTCTTTGAGTCATCCCAGCCCAGGCACCAGACATGTGAGCAAATAAAATTCAGATGATTCCAGCCCCCAGGTGTGGAGTCATCTGAGTCTTTGAGTCTTCACACCTGAGGTCCCAGATATTGAGGCCAAGAGATAAACCATCTTGGCTATACCCTGTCTAGATTCATGACCCATGGAGTGGTTGTTTTAAGCCACTGAGTTTTGGGGTAATTTGTTACACAGCAATAGTAATCAGAATTACAGGTTATGGAATTGCTAAGAAACCAAACAAGACATTCCATAGATTAGGCATCCCATAGATTAGCAACGGCAGGTAATGCAGTTCTACCACCCCTAGGCCAGAGAAACAGAGGATTTGGTATTGATGAGGCTCAGGGTTTAGGGTTACCTGGCAGAAGTTAGAACATGGCTTTTCCAAAAGAGTTAAAAATGGGAGAAACAGCTGGGGCTTAAGATACCATCCAAGGAAAAGAGAAATAATTGTTTCTTTCTCTTTCAGCCCTAATATCTTCTGCTATTGCCTTCCATTGGCATAACCCATCCAGAAGCCTACAAAACACAGCCTCCAAGGGTCATTTGCTTGCAATACAGAGCAGACGAAGGGAAGGCAGGAAATGGATCAGAGGGGACCAGGCCCAGGATTGGCACACTAGTCTTGAAGAATGAGTAGAGGGTCACTAGACAGATAAGGAGAGATATCATTCCAGACAGAAGGAACAGCAGAAGGCACATGGACAGCATGTTCAGGAAACTTCAATTAACTCTCCACAATTGGAATGTAGTAGAGATTCTTATCCCCACTGTACGGACAAGAAAACTGCAGTTGCAAGAGGTTAATTGTGGTGGTCATTTGTCATGTTGGGAGTTACCTGGGCCACAATAGCTTCATGCTTGGGGAAATCATCTGCTGTAAACATCTTGGTGGGAGGGAGGGTACTATCAATCAATATGGAAACCAAAGGGGCTGACCCCACCTCTGTCAGAGCTAAATGATCCCAATTGGACATTTTTGCCCAGAACTTGGAATATTGAATAATACAAAGATTGAGCGTTGAAAAATTATCCATAGCATCAGTGATGGCATTGGGAGTCCAGCACCACTGGAAATGAGTGTCCAGGGGCAGCCTCTGAACCCTCCTTGTCTTGATCTTGGCCCTCTTACCTGCTGTGTGATCTTTCTGGACTCTTGCTAATTTTCTGAATCTGATCCTCCAGGCTTCCAGTTAATTCTGTGAACTATCTAATACTTTGACAACAAATGCCTTTCCTGATTAAGTTAGAGTCCATTTCTGTTGTTTGCAGTCAGTCAGTACTACAATAAGTAAGAATTTGTGCTCTTTGCCACTATGTATAACATTTATTTTGAGAACAGTAGGTAGATGGTAAAGTGAAAATGAATCCAGACGAAGACTCTAGATACGTAAGTGTGATATAGATCTTTCTGAACTTGCTCATCACAAAAGGGACATCACTTAATAAGGGAAAAATTTAAATTACCAGCTAACATTTTATTAAGTACTGTAATAGTTTCCTACAGCTGCTGTAAAAAATTATTAAAAACTTGGTGGCTTAAGTCAACATGTACGTATCATCTTACAGTTGCAGAGGTCAGAAATCCACAACATCTCTGAGCTCACATCAAGGTGTCAGTAGGGCTGTGTTTCTTTCTGGAGGCTCTAGGTGAGAATCCATTGTCTTGCCTTTTCCAGCAACTAGAGGCTGCCTGCATTCTTTGCCTAGTGCCCCCTTTTCATGTCCAAAGCTAGCAATGGCAGGTTAAGTCTTTCTCATATCTCATCACTCTGAAACTGACTCTTCTGCCTCTCTCTTCAACATTTAAAGGATCCTTGTGATTATATTGGGCCTACCCAGGTGATCAGGTTAATCTTAAAGTCAGCAGATCTGCAAACTTAATTCCACATGCAACCTGCTTGCCAGGTAGCATAACAGGCTCTCAGGTTCCAGGGATTAGGATATAGGAATCTTTGGGAGGCTATTAGTCTATCTACCACAAGCACTTATTATTTGCCACTTTTTAATGTACTTCACTTAATCCTTACCACAACCCCTTGAGGTAGGCATTGTTATTGTTCCTGTTTTACAGACGAGGCGACTGAGACTCAGAGAGAATAGCTGGCCCAAGGTCACACAGTAAATGGCAGACTGGGCACTCAATGCCAGGCCTGTCCAGCTCTGCTAGTCAATTCTCCGAACTCATTCTATTTTTTCTGACCTTAAGGCCTTTATATATGTTGTTCCCTCTGCTCAACCCTCACTTCCCCCTTCTTCATCTGACTGCCTTCTTCTTATCTGGCAAACTCCTAAGTATATGTCACTTCCTTGGGGTCCTCTCTGATTCTACAAATGAGGCCAGCCCCCTCTGTTGCATGTATTGTGATTTTGTTTGATCATTTGTGTGCATTTCTGCCCTTTCTCAGAATAAAATGCCCTGTCTTTATCAGGGCCCTCCAAGCCAGGCTCTGCCCTCCTCCAGCTTCATCTCTCCTCCACTTTCTCCCCGACTCTGGCCATTCTCACCTTCTTTCAGCTTGTTGAAGTCACCAAGATTTTTTCCCACCTCAGGATCTTTGCACACATCCTTCCTTAATCTCACCGTGATTCATAACAAAACAATACAAGTGACAGCTATTTGGGTCAACTGCTTTCCATTTTGGCCTAATTACCATACGGCTAGAAAAAATAGTCAAAACACATGTCAGATTAGCCTGTGTGAGCTTTATTTGATTACAACAGTAACCTCCATTCTGTATGCTAACCTTCATGGCTGGTTACACATGTAAAATGGTTGTCTGCTCACAACTTAGACATCAGAGGGAACGCTGGGTGTTAAGAGACTTGGGAAATTATCCAATGCGTTGATTTCTTGCAGTAAGGAATGGTTAAAGCTGTGATGGCTATTTTAGAAGGTCTGTCTCTACACCTACTTTCTTTGCTTCCAAAATTCTAGCCGTGAGAGAGAGTGGGAGGAAAGGGAAAGGAACGGGAAGGAAAAAAAAGCGGGATTTATATAAACATGATAAATCTGTTATATTACCTACATTACACACTGGACGCATTAAAAAAAAAACAACAAAACTCTCAGTTCAGAACAACTGCTGCAAATCACACATCCCTGATTATATGGCAGTATTCCTGGTGGGAAAGCCAGAAGTAGTGAAGGATGGATTTTAGCATGTCCTATGTGCTTATTTATGGTGCAGCACATCATCAAACAACACTTCACAGGCTCTAAGCTGGCAAACTGGAGGGCTTTGAAGAGAAATAATGAGCTGAGAGGTTCATGACATGCCATTAAAAAGTTTGTGATTGGATTTGGAAAGTCAGATGAGTCTCCAAGGGAAAGGGACTAGTTCTGAGCTGTTGCACTTAGAATATTTTTGAGCCCCAGAGCAGATATTTATGAGAAGGGAGAGTTGTTTTTGTCTCAAATCCAGGTTCTGACTCTGATGTGTAGTGAGGAAGCCGCTTTGCACTGCAGACCTGAAGTCCCGGAATATCCATGATGTCACCTTTTTCTACTGATCTGCCTGCCACTGCACAGAGGCACGCTATTAGCTCTGTGATGTTTTAGCTTAATTCTCCCACATGTGGGTTGCAATTCTAGCCAAAACAAAGTCGGCAGGAGATTTTATAGCCACTGAATTGCTCAAGGTGCTACAGGCTCAGTGAAATCAGGAAATTAGGTTGGGATGCATGAACAAAAAGATAAACAGAAAGAAAAAGCATCAGGATGGTGGGATTCGAGGTTGCCTGTTACGTGATTTCCAAATCAGGAATCAAGCCTTCGGTTTTGCAATGGGTGATTTGATGCTCTGGGTTTTCACCTTTGAGATTTTAATGCTTTTCTGGCATATATGATAGAAGAAAGCACCCTGTTCCAGGTGGTGAACCAGAAGTCCCTCTCACTAAATTAGAAAGGAGACATTTTAGGATATGAGATCATGAAATAGAATAGTATTTGAAAAGAAAAAAAAATGAAAAGAAAAAGAAAAGAAAATCACATATATGCAATAACACACAACTAGCCCAGCACAGGGTGAATTTGTGGTTAAGCCATTTTTTTCCCATTGCAGATGATACTTTAACTCTTTGAATCTCAGAGTCCTCCTGCACACATGCAGCATGAAAAGACGTTTCTGCGGCTGCCATCATAAAGCCAAGCTGTACCTCAGGTTGAATTAGGAAGGTCCGGGGTTCTGTTAGTGTTCTGATTCTGAGACTGCAGCTCTTTGCCTGAGATCATTCTGCCTAGCTCTCCTCTCCCTGCCAGCGCCTTAATAACGTAAGCCCAAGACCCTTGCTCTCAGATCTTTTGAACGAACAATGGTGCTGGGCAATCACACCATAAAGGACTATTTGTGATCATTAGGGAGAAAAGGGAGGGGGGTAAAATGTTATGCTAATCAAAAGCAACAACTGTTATTTCTTCTTCAGTGCTCTTCACAAAAGTCACATGGATGATGGTAAATCTTCGAGCTGATGCCAGATAAACTCTGAAATTTTAAAGTATTTGTTTCATATGGGCAAAGCTTTTCCTTTTTTTCCCCTTTTTTTCTTCTCTCCCTTTACCCTGTGGGAAAATGAACTTATTTTCAGTCACCCCTGACATCTGACCACTCAACTGATCACGAGGACACTGTGGCAAACCACAACTCAACTTGAAATTGTCTCTTTTAGGCTCGGTTCCTGTACTTTGGATGGCACCATCCTTGCTACCCAGCATTAGCTTTTTTTCTATGGAGGTTCCATTTTTACTTTCTTCCATTTACTCAAAGTAAGTGGTCTTGCTGTAAAGTCTCTCAGTTGGGCTTGTCCTCAAAATAAACTGAATGCAAAAATGACACCAACTTTTCAGCCAAAACCCCAAAAGTGGCCCATTTACACAGTGTGTCCTTCTTTTAAAAAGAAAGAAAGAAAAAAAAAAAAGCATGAAAACCTTAAACATCCTGCAAAGGGGGAAGGAAAAGCCAAGTCTCTTGATTAATATCGAGATGATACAGCAGGGTTTATACATATTCCTTCTGTTTGAATCATCTTGTTTTTTGTAGCTGTTTTACACCTCCAGGATCCTGCCATCTGCCCACTCTAAAGAAACACAGCAAAGCAGTCCAAAAACAATGGCTGGAAGGAAATCATTGTGATCTAACTCAAGAGATCAACTTGTCTGCACCCTTTCGGTTACTGCTACTCTTCCTGGAGAGAATACAGTGTGGTGTGGCCCAGAGGTTCATATTATGGGGGGGCGTTGCCTCCTAATAAGCCCCCCGGTGCCTGTCACACCATCGGCTGACAAGACAGAACATGGTGTACGGATCTGGCTGCCCTCCTGGCTGAGGAACAAGGAGGAGGAGGGAGTGGGCAGCGCCCTGGGCAGTTATGTCCTACTCATATCTGGTGTGTGTCACTGGAATATAGGTCAGCATTTGCTGTACAACTTGGGGCAGGCTGGAAGCATGCAGACCCCGGATTGGGCCCAGGAACCCCCACCCCCACTCTCTTCTTGCCTAAAACAAGTTAACAAGCCCGAAGAGCATTGAGAGAAGCCATCAGGACAGAGGAAACCAGCCTTTCCATTTTGCACGCAAATGCTGGGGAAATCTAAAGCTTAGCAAAGGCGTTATCAGTCCTGGGGTTGGGCCAAGATGCAGGCTGAAGTTCAGCTGGCCAGGCCAAACGCAGCTGCTGGCTATTCAGGCTTCCCACAGGGACTTTTCCTCAACTCCTGATTTAGATAGTGAAATGGATGGGTAATGTGTACATAGCTGCCAAGGGTGATAGGAGAAACAAAATGACTTTCAGTTACTGAGTAGTTCAGGTGGAGGCAGAGAACACAGAAAAGGTTTTCTTTCCAACAGCAAAGTGAAGTGTCCGTTAAAGAGCTGCTGGCCTTGCAGGGAGATTATTACTTTAAAGGAATATCGGCAAATGCTTTAGGCTGAACATTTGGGCTTGCTTACTTCCGTTTTTCCCCGCAGTTCATAGAGGGATAAAGATATTACATGAATTGGATTTTTCTTGTGAATTAAAATATCGATGCCCTGATTTTTGGTAACGAATGTTGCCAAGTTTGTGCTGAGCAGACAGAAAGGAGGAATAGGACTAAGGCTTTGCCTTTGGGGAAATGCAAAAAGGGTTCACAAAAAAATGTCCCATTGATTGTCCAAGGTCACTGGACTATGCATGCTCAAAATGGAACTCAAGACTCCCAAACTGCAGTGTCTGACTCATTGTCCTTTGACTAAACCAATGAAAATAAAATGGGTTAGCACAGAGTATTGTTCCAGGACAAAAAGTTCAGAAAGCCAGCAGAGCTTCAGGGAAAATGGGATTTTCTTTAATTAAGCTGACATTGAATGCCTCAGTAATAATCTTGTAAATTTGAATTTATCATCTGCAAAGTAGGCATATTTGTGATTTCCTAGCATGCAAGTTAACTTAAAATTTAGTGAGTATCCCTTATGTTCCTGGCACTGTGCGAGGCATTTTCCCACACATTATATGATTTAATCCTCACAAGGATCTAGAGAGTCAGATATTATTATCACTGTTTTACTGATGAGACTTAAACTGATCAATGTTCCGCTTGAAGTCTAACTGTGGAGCTGGTATCCAAACCCAGGTTTCCTCACTCCCTTATGGGTTTGTTTGTTTGTTTGTTTGTTTGTTTGTTTTGACAGAGTTTCGCTCTTGTTGCCCAGGCTGGAGTGCAATGGCATGATCTTGGCTCACCGCAACCTCCACCTCCCAGGTTCAAGCAATTCTCCTGCCTCAGCCTCCCAAGTAGCTGGGATTACAGGCATGCACCACCACGCCTGGCTAATTTTGTATTTTTAGTAGAGACAGGGTTTCTCCATGTTGAGGCTGGTCTCAAACTCCTGACCTCAGGTCATCCGCCTGCCTCAGCCTCCCAAAGTGCTGAGATTACAGGCATAAGCCACCGTGCCCAGCCTCCCTTATGGTTTTTACAGCCCTTTAGCTGCTTCTTTTAAACAGCATCTTGTCCTGTGTAATTCATATCGAGGTTGGTTGTTGTAAAGTTTAAGTTCCTAGATGAGACAAACTATGAGAAAAAAAACAGAGATTTTTTTTTGAATTACCTACTTAGAATATTTTGCCCAAATATGAAGGTTTTAAAATGTAGTTGAATTGGTCATAAAATTTTATCTTCCCTTCTACTTAAATAGTGCATAAGTTTATAAATAAATGCTATGAGGAAAACATTATGCAACCTGATTAAATTCTACTGTGGTATTTTTAATGCATTG